TGTCTTTTGGGCATTTGAAAAGCGTAAATATAACAGGGTTGAAAGCATTTGCCTCTGAAAGCAGAAATAATAAATTTCTTAATTACTTTATTCAGAATTATAATTAAGATTCTTTTTGCCCGTGTAAGATATTATAAAATGAAACTTCTTGTATAAAGGATTTTTCTGTAATAGTACTTTTCTGTTTTCTTAAATACAGAAACCACCACTCTCAGCCTGTGCAGTAGCAATAATTAAGGCATTCTATAGGTAATAATTTTGCCTGATGAGCCAAATTTGGTATTGAGCCTCATGAAAACAAATGTGGCCAAATTGAGGCCTGAGAATAGTTTCCATTTATGAAGCACTCATTCTCCTTAAGGTACTATTGCAAGCACTTACTATATTATAATTCACTCAACCACCGTATTACTATTAGGCCAAAGTTATAAAATTGGAACATGAGGGAGGGAGAGGTTAAACGATTTTCCCAAGTCATGTGGCTAGTGAGTAGGATAATAGGAATCTAAATGGAGAAATGTCTGATGTTGAAGCTAATGATCTCTAAATTCTAGTGATGACTAGATCTTCGGAGTTATAAACACCTCACAGATAGTTGATGCTTGACATTAGTGTCTAAATAAACCTTATTAAATCTCAAAATAATGAGAAAGAGAAGTAAGTTAAGTGTCAGAACTTAAATGGAACTAAAGTTGTCATTTAATAAAATATTAGTATACTCAGTAGTATGCAAATATTAAGGGCATTTTGAAATTCGGCTATTGATAATCATGTGGTTAGGGAAGAAATCACTACTCTGAGAGTCTACATTTAAGAAAACATTGCACGTGGGATCAACATTTATTGTTATTAACTATAAAGAGACGTAATGTGAGGCTTTGAAAGTCCATAGACATAAAAATACGTAAAAAAAGAATTAACATATGAATGAAAGAAAAGTTGTGAACTCATGGAATCGTACTTACACCTAAAGCCACCGGATGTCGCTGTCGTCCACAAAATAGCTTTTTAGAACAAAGGCATCAGCCAGTTTCTCAAGGACTAGGAAGTAGCGTCATTCTGAGATCTCAGCCATTTCGATAAAAAATAGATATAAGAAATAGGACAGAAAATGTCAGATCGTATGTGCGTTCTAGACCGCTGATTCGTCGATTTGTAAAACAAGAGAAGGATAAGATGGTTTCCAGATGTAGCTGCCTGGGGGTCCAGTGTCTGCTGCTCTCGCTTCTTCTCCTCGCAGCCTGGGAGGTGGGGAGCGGCCAGCTCCACTACTCAGTCTACGAGGAGGCCAGACACGGCACCTTCGTGGGCCGCATCGCGCAGGACCTGGGGCTGGAGCTGGCGGAGCTGGTGCAGCGCCTGTTCCGGGTGGCGTCCAAAAGACACGGGGACCTTCTGGAGGTAAATCTGCAGAATGGCATTTTGTTTGTGAATTCTCGGATTGACCGCGAGGAGCTGTGCGGGCGGAGCGTGGAGTGCAGCATCCACCTGGAGGTGATCGTGGACAGGCCGCTGCAGGTTTTCCATGTGGACGTGGAAGTGAAGGACATTAACGACAACCCGCCCAGGTTCTCCGTAACAGAACAAAAGCTCTCAATACCTGAATCCAGACTGCTTGACTCTCGATTTCCACTAGAAGGCGCATCTGATGCGGATGTTGGAGAGAACGCATTGCTTACTTACAAACTCAGTCCAAATGAGTATTTTGTTCTTGATATTATAAACAAAAAAGACAAAGACAAATTCCCAGTGCTTGTTCTGCGGAAGCTGCTGGATCGTGAAGAAAATCCTCAGCTAAAGTTGTTGTTGACAGCAACTGATGGAGGCAAACCTGAATTTACCGGATCTGTTTCTCTGCTGATCCTGGTGTTAGATGCCAATGATAACGCCCCTATCTTTGACAGACCGGTTTATGAAGTTAAGATGTATGAAAATCAAGTGAACCAAACATTAGTAATACGGCTCAACGCTTCTGATTCGGATGAAGGAATAAACAAGGAAATGATGTATTCATTTAGCTCTTTGGTCCCACCCACGATAAGAAGGAAATTTTGGATAAACGAAAGGACGGGAGAAATAAAAGTAAATGATGCTATTGACTTTGAGGACAGTAACACTTATGAAATTCATGTAGATGTTACAGATAAGGGAAACCCACCTATGGTTGGTCACTGCACGGTCCTAGTGGAACTACTGGATGAAAATGATAATTCACCTGAGGTGATTGTCACTTCTCTGTCTCTCCCAGTGAAAGAAGATGCTCAAGTGGGCACCGTCATTGCCCTAATCAGCGTTTCTGACCATGATTCAGGAGCCAACGGACAGGTCACCTGCTCTCTGACGCCTCACGTTCCGTTCAAGCTGGTGTCCACCTACAAGAATTACTACTCATTGGTGCTGGACAGCGCTCTGGACCGCGAGAGGGTGTCGGCCTATGAGCTGGTGGTGACCGCGCGGGACGGGGGCTCGCCTCCGCTGTGGGCCACGGCCAGCGTGTCTGTGGAGGTGGCCGACGTGAACGACAACGCGCCTGCGTTCGCGCAGTCCGAGTACACGGTGTTCGTGAAGGAGAACAACCCGCCAGGCTGCCACATCTTCACGGTGTCTGCGTGGGACGCGGACGCGCAGGAGAACGCCCTGGTGTCCTACTCTCTGGTGGAGCGGCGGTTGGGCGAGCGCTCGCTGTCGAGCTACGTGTCGGTGCACGCGGAGAGCGGCAAGGTGTACGCGCTGCAGCCGCTGGACCACGAGGAGCTGGAGCTGCTACAGTTCCAGGTGAGCGCGCGCGATGGGGGCGTGCCGCCTCTGGGCAGCAACTTGACGCTGCAGGTGTTCGTGCTGGACGAGAACGACAACGCTCCCGCGCTGCTGGCGTCTCCCGCTGGCAGCGCGGGCGGTGCAGTCAGTGAGCTGGTGCTGCGGTCGGTGGTTGCGGGTCACGTGGTGGCTAAGGTGCGCGCAGTGGACGCTGACTCTGGATACAACGCGTGGCTGTCGTATGAATTGCAGTCGGCGGCGGTTGGTGCACGCATCCCGTTTCGCGTGGGGCTGTACACGGGCGAGATCAGTACGACGCGCGCTCTGGATGAGACTGACTCGCCACGCCAGCGCCTACTGGTGCTGGTGAAGGACCATGGCGAGCCGTCGCTGACGGCCACGGCCACTGTGCTTGTGTCGCTTGTGGAGGGCAGCCAGGCACCCAAGGCCTCGTCGCGGGCTTCAGTGGGCGTGGCGCCCGAGGTGGCCCTGGTGGATGTCAACGTGTACCTGATCATCGCCATCTGCGCGGTGTCCAGCTTGCTGGTGCTCACGCTGCTGCTGTACACTGCACTGAGGTGCTCGGCGGCGCCCACCGAGGGCGCATGTGGGCCGGTGAAGCCCACGCTGGTGTGCTCTAGCGCGGTGGGGAGCTGGTCTTACTCGCAGCAGAGGCGGCAGAGGGTGTGTTCTGGGGAGGGCCTGCCCAAGGCGGACCTCATGGCCTTCAGCCCCAGCCTTCCACCATGCCCAATGGTAGATGTGGACGGGGAAGATCAGTCTATTGGAGGGGACCACTCTAGGAAGGTGGGTTATTACGTTTTCATTTTCCTTTTGTGCTTTATGAATAATATTTTCTCTTACCGCATTTTCTCAAATATGTATCAGAATATTTCATTTTTGTCTACATTCCATTTATGCTTGAATATTTCTAGTGATACCTTTGTAATATAATTTATTCCAGGAGTTTTAAAATTTTTTTATCCTACCCAGTGTGTCAGCCTTTGATTGGTACTTAAATTTTTTTAAATAACAATTTATTCTGAATACACTAATATTTTCCAATACAAATATGTGATATAGGTTGCAGTTCTGACGATTTACTTTCATAATCACTTTTCGTTACAAATATTTGTGAGATTAGTACTTCATGTTATTTCATTTCCAATCTAAATTTTGATTTGATTGTATTTGCATTACCAAAAAATTCCACTGATCTATATCTCTTCAGTGAAAATGTGTTTTCCTCCATGTGTAGAATATGTGTAGCGTACCACAGCTTATACTGCCATAGTAGATTTCAATGTTCAGTGATTACAGCTTTTTCTCAATAGTGCAGTAAGTAGGTGGGCAGTTCATTGGTAAAAATTTCTTAATCTTAGCAATTAAGTTAAATGCTTTGAACTTTAAAAACGTTTTCCATTTTTATTTTAGTTGTAGTGGTACCTGTGTCAGTGTGTATTATTCACTTAGCAGAAGAAAATGTATGTTTCTTTTATTTACATAATTTTATCCAGTAGCTCTTCATTATCTGCTCCTTTATCAGCATTAGGCATTGCTTATGATATTCAGGTATTAGCTCTTTCACTTTAAGGAAGGAGTCATGCTTATGTTTAATAATGAAGAGAATTTGAACACTTTTTACTTTTGAGACTGAAAATACTTTAGTATGAATTAATATTAAAAGTTTGAGGAGAAAATAAAATTAATGTTTTCTACTGATCTGATATATTGTATAGTTTAATAGCTTCTCTAGTCATCTTAAACAGGGTTGGGTTAGATGATATAGACTCAGAAATGAAAGCTAACTTAGTTGCAGAGTGACAAAACTACACTATCAATTGTGTTTTCCTGAAATTGGTTGTTACCTGATACCCATGATTTCATTTTTAAAAAAAATTTATTAATTCTAGTGTTACCAAACACCAATGCCATGAATTTGTCATCTTGCCTATGGCTCTTAGCAATTACTTTTTTCTTTCCTTTCTCTTTGAGTATGGAGATTGAATTTGTTACTCAGTACGTGCTTCACAAATAGCTTCAAATAAAATTAAAATTATTGTTCAAGTTTAGGAACACCAAAAAAAAATTGTGGCAAGAATTTAAGCATGGCATTCTTTCAGTGTTAATACTCTCCATGCCCTGTCTCCAGCTCTTAGAAATTATAGATGCTAAGTTAATGCAGAGTTTAGAAGTGTATTTGTTATTTTATCAAATAGGTTTATGAAATATATACTTCCCCCTCTGATATTTTGAAAAAAAATCTTCCTTAATGTCTTATATTATAAGTAATATAAAAAACTTAGTAAAAACTCATATCAATTGTAAAAGTCTCAGGTATACAAGTGCATTAATCTCTCCATCAATACTAACTTAAGGCCAGGCATGGTGGCTCACACCTGTAATCCCAGCATTTTGAGAGGCCAAGGTGGGAGGATGGTTTGAGGCCAGGAGTTCAAGACCAACCTGGGCGACATAGGGATATCTTGTACTGTGTGTGTGTGTATATATATGTATATATGTGTATATATATATGTATATATATATGATGGGCTCTCCTTACATATATATCTATATATGTACTTATGTATATATAAGCCAGGCATGGTGGTACATGCCTTTAGTCCCTACTGTAGTGCTACTTGGGAGGGTGAGGTGGGAGGACGGCTTGAGCCTGGGAAGTTGAGGCTGCAGTGACCCATGATTGTGCCACTGCACTCCAGCCTGGATGACAAAGTGAGACCCTATTTCAAAAATTGAAAAAAGCAAAAGCAATAGTAACACCATTATCCTGCAAATATGATCTTTTTCATATTAATTCACGTGATAATACAGTTGGTGCAGTAGTACTTTATTTAGGATGTCTACATACAAGATAAAACTCTTCATGGAATTCTGATTTGTAAGACAAACCCACCTTTGAAGAGGTACTGATCATACACAAGAAGGTATAGGAAAGGAGTTGGAAGCTCACAAAGAGAAACATAAACATATGCAGGAATCAGGAACGAAGAAGATAAGTGAAATAATATGAAATCAAATGCACTTATGTTTTGAGCGACAGGATATTGTTGTTCTCCATGAAAAGTTTTTTTGGTTTTTTTGTTTTTTATTTTTTATTTTTTTGAGACGGAGTCTCGCTCTGTTGCCCAGGCTGGAGTGCAGTGGCACGATCTCGGCTCACTGCAAGCTCCGCCTCCCAGGTTCACGCTATTCTCCTGCCTCAGCCTCCGGAGTAGCTGGGACTACAGGTGCCCGCCAACACGCCAGGCTAATTTTTTGTATTTTTAGTAGAGACGAGGTTTCACCGTGTTAGCCAGGATGGTCTAGATCTCCTGACCTCGTGATCCACCGGCCTCGGCTTCCCAAAGTGCTGGCCGAGTGCCACCGCACCCGGCCGAAAGGTATTTTTTTTAACAGAAGAAAATCAGATTATTCCTAGATCAGAAAGAAGCTCCATTGTTCCTGTACTTTAAAAACTACAAACACCCATTAAGACCACTTGGAACCTCAGGAACAAGGACCAAAAGGTCTCAGAGGAACTAAGTCTTTCTAGTCATGAAATATTGTTTTACTAACCAAAAGAGAGGCATAATTTTAGCTGCTAGACAAAGTGGCCAGGAATCCCGGAGCCTACAGCACTGGCTTCTGCTCCTTGAATTTTGTGAAGCGGGAAAGGACCAGTTCCACTACACCATCCTGGAAGAGGCCAAGGACGGCACATAGCGTCTTCGCGGTCCCTATTGCGCAGGACCTGGGTCTGGAGCTTGTGGAGCTGATACCGCGCCTGTTTCAGTTGGATTCCAAAAGCCGCAGAAACCTTCTGGAGGTAAATCTGCAGAATGGCATTTTTGTGAGTTCTCTGATAGACCTCGAGGAGCTGTGTGGGAGGATCTCGGAGTGCAGCATCCACCTGGAAGTGATCGTGGACAAGCTGCTACAGGTTTTCCATGTGGAGGTGAAAGTGAAGAACAATAAAGACAACCTGCCAGTGTTCTCAGCAACACAAAAGAATCTGTTTCTGAAACGAGAGCTCTTGATTATCGTGTTTCACTAGAGGGTGTCTGTGATGCCGACGTCGGGGCCAATGCTCTGATGACTTACATACTGTGCCGCAATGATTATTTTTCCCTGGAAATACCAAGAGCAGGTAAAACCACTTGAAGGTGTATTTTAAAAATTCTTTCAGATAGGTAAGTCACTTCAGAGCTACTCTTGGTGCTCAAAGCAACTGATGGGGGCGAAGCTGAGCTGACAGGCACCAAAGCATTATATATCACAGCGCTGGATGTAAATGATGATGCCCAGTGTTTGACAAAGGAGTCTATCATGTGAAATTACTGGAAAATGCAAGAGAAGGTACACTGGTTATTAGACTTAACCCCTTGGATTTTGACGAGGGTTCAAACCGTCACATTGTTTCTTTGCAACTGATGTCTCCCCTAACATAGAAGCCCTTTTTCGCATAGATTCAGACAGTGGATAAATAAATGTAAAGATAGGTTTTGAGGAAACTAAATAATGAAAGATTCAAATACAGGCAGTTGACACAGGCAATTCCCCAATGTTTGATCACTGCACAGACTTGATAGAAGTCTTGGACATCAATGATAGTGTTCCAGAGTTAGCAGTAAGTCACTATCATTCCCTGTACAGGAGGACGCTCCACTGGGTACCGTCATAGCCCTAATCAGTGTAATTGACCCTAACTTCAGTGCCAAGGGACAGACGACCCGCACCCTGACTCCTCACGTCTCTTCAAGCTGGTGTCTACCTTCAAAAGGCGCTGCCCAGAAACTATTCGTTGGTACTCCACAGCGCCCTGGACCAAGAGAGCAAATCTATCCATTGTTGGTAATCGCTCGGAATGGGGACTCGCTTTCATTGTTGGCCACAGCCATCGGGTCCGTGGAAGTGGCCGAACAGTGAACCACAATGCCCTGGCGTTCCAGCAGCCCGAGTACATGGTGTTCGTGAAAGGTAACAACCCGCGGGGCTGCCACGACTTCACAGTGTCCGCGCGGGACCGGGACGCGCAGGAGAACGTGCTGGTGTCCTACTCGTTGATGGAACAGCGGGTGGGCGAGTGCGCGCTGTCTAGCTATGTGTGGGTGCACGCGGAGAGCGGCAAGAGGTACGCGTTGCAGCCACTGGACTACGAGGAGCTGGAGCTGCTGCAGTTCTAGGTGAGAGCGCGCGACGCGGGCATGCCGCCTCTGAGCAGCAATGTGACGCTGCCAGGTATTAGTGCTGGAACGACAACTTTGTCTGCGCTGCTGGCGCCTTGGGTGGGCTGGCGGCGCTGTGAGTGAGCTGGTGCGGTATTCAGTGGATGCAGGCCACTTGGTGGCGAAGGTGCGCACGGTGGACTCCAGCTATGACGCCTGGTTGTCGCAACAGCTGCATCTGTCAGCTGGCAGCACCCGTTCCACGTGGGGCTCTGCACGGGCGAGATCAGCACGACGAGTACCCTGGACGAGGCGAAAGCTACGCGCCACCGCCTGCTGGTGCTGGTGAAGGACCACTGCGAGCTGGCGCTGACTGCCACCGTCACCGTGGTGGCGTCGCTGGCGGAGAGCAGCCAAGCGAGGAAGGTCCCATCGCGGGCTTTGGCGGGCGTCGAGGTCCGGGAGGCAGCGCTGGTGGATGTCAACGTGTACCTGATCATCGCCATCTGCGTGGTGTCCAGCCTGTTAGTGCTCACGTTGCTGCTGTACACGACGCTGCGGTGCTTGGCGCAGCTCACCGAGAGCTCGTGCATGCCGGGCAAGCCCACGCTGGTGTACCGCAGCGTAGTGGGATCTGGTCTTACTCGCAGCAAAGGAGATTTTACTCTGGAGAGTCGCCTCCCAAGGTCAACATTACGGCTTTTAGTCCTAGTGTTCTCCCATGGTTCAGATTTTGGAGATGGACTTCAATAGGAAATTTTTGAGAATATAAGTACTGTAATCCTGGAAAGTATTTCATTCCTATTAATGTCCCTCATAGTGACATTGATAATGTTCACCAAGTTATTAATTTGATTGCTTTATTTATTTTGCTTTTGCTTTTTCTTTTGAGATGCTTTATTTAAAGTACACTGGGGCCGGGTGCGGTAGCTCATGCCTATTTGTAATCCCGGCACTTTGGGAAGCCGAGGCGGGCGGATCACTCGAGGCCAGGAGTTTGAGACCAGCCTGGCCAACATGGTGAAACTCCATCTCTACTAAAGATATAAAAAAATTAGCTGGGTGTGGTGGTGCGCACCTGTAATCCCAGCTACTCAGGAGGCTGAGGCACAAGAATTGCTTGAACCTAGGAGGCAGAGGTTGCGGTGAGCCTAGATTAGGCCACTGCACTACAGCCTGGGAGACAGGGTGAAACTCTGTCTTAAAAAAAAAAGTACATTGGAAGTCTAGCCATCTTAATCACTTTTTACTACAGTCACCATGAACATTCTTTAGGAATATTCTTCAGTTGATAAGTATAATGATAATAGTAATAATGAATTAGACTGAGTGGCTGTTTCCTGTAAATGAGAAAGTTAAATCTTACCGGAAGGATCATGATGAATAATGATCCTTATGAGAAGGTCAAATCTTCTCAATTTTGAAGCAAGTTCTTTATTCCTATTCATTTTCTTATTCTGATTTGTGTCCTCCATTCCTTATTGTTTTTATGTATTCAAAAATACCATGACAATATTTAATATCATAATTATTTGAGTTTAAAACATGTTTAAATGTTTATCTTTCTATAATCGATAAGTTTATCTCTCACAAATGGTGATGAGCAGGGTTGAGGCAGCTTCGTCCACAAACAATTTTGTTTCTTCATGATCAATATCCATCTTTTTTGAGATGTTGATTGCAGTGGGTGGAATTTTAGCCTTGCCTTTAAAGGTGATTTTACTTCTTAATTTTTGTCTTCAATCTTCTTATAATTTCATTTTAGGTCATTGTCTTCACAATCTTCAACTACTTCAGATAGCCAACAACTTTGTTCTTTTTTAAAAAGAAAACAAAACAAAACAATGTCAGCTCTACTTAATTACCTGTTGACTTAATTGCTGCTGTCCTCCAGTTTAAGTTGTTGAGCTCTTCTACTATTTTGGGAAGATTTCTTTGAGCACCGATTATACTCATTTTTCTTTCATTTTTGGTACCTGGCTGTATGAAAATATTTTAGGGTAGGAAAATTCACACTTATTTGGGCTTTAAGTATAAGAGAGTCTTCCCATACATGATGAAGGGTGATACCATTGTCTGTGTTCATTAAGCTGCATGGTCTTCAGAATGGCATTGCTGAGCTTGGCAGGGTGTCTCAGGCCTGTAATCCCAGCATTTTGGGAAGCCGAGGGAGGAGGATCGCTTGAGACCAGGAGTTTGAGACCAGCCTCGGCAACATAGTGAGACCCCCATCTCTACCAAAAAATGTCATTGTTTTTAATAACTTAAGTATAAGAACCATGGGATATTAATAAAGGCACTTCCACTTGACAATTGTGGTGTTAATTATACCTTAGAATTTAACATTGTATACTTTTGATATATTTGATGCAAAATATTTTTTGCCTTCACACCATATTAATGTGAATTGCTTTCTTTAAAGGGATCCCAGAGAACACGTATTTATAGCTGTAAGGATGTGTATCAAATTATATGTAAAATTACTTTGCTCTTTTTGGCTCTAATTACAAATGAGATGGCCTTTAATTCTGTGTAAAGAAATAGTATATTTACATATTGCAGGATAACCATGTTATAGGTAGGGTAAAGTTAATATAAATGCTGAAAAGGAATTAGTAGTGTCTACCTAGAAAAATAACTTCTGAGAAGATGATTTCTATGAAGATAAACATTAAGGAAATCTTCAGAAAAGGGAAAACCCTGTCCTACTTTATGGTGCTGGAATTCTCTTCATCCATAGCTATAGGACAAGAGCCAATATTGATCAGTAACTCATGATAATAAATCACCATTGTTTGAGCAGTTTATTAATATATTTGTTAGACATCATGAAGGGACTTAAATACATTATTTCATTTAATACTTATAACAATTTCTAAAGTACATATGACTGTTCCAATTTGAAAGATAAAATAAGAGAAGCTGAGATGTGTATCTATTTTATCCAGTGCCAGTACATGGTGGAGATATTATTCAAATGTGTATCTTTCAGGCTTCAGACTCATTCTTTTATCCACTATAATGTAGAGCTTTCTTTAGTAAGTCATTTCTCTGCTCAAACATGGTCTCGGCTAGGAAAATCAAGCACAAATTGTGTACAGGCAAATCTTTCTTTCTGTTGTGCTTAGAAGAAACTTCATGATTGTCTTCATCATTAATTTTGTACAATGTGTGATTGAGATGGCACTAAGTTTTTTTATGTTAAGTGATTTTTTTCTTGTAAGAGTTCGTGATCATCATTATCATTTGTTTTAATCAATGCCACACTGAGATAGGTATTTTGGTTATGTAATTGTTAAGTAATTAAGAGTTGCCTTATAAGAACTACGTATCTGTTGTTTGGAAGTGATATAAGTAAGAATCGTTTAACATGTAAGAAAAGTCAGAAAACTGTGGTTTCCAATATCCTTGTGGAACACCTAAACTAAATACTATATACCAAAAATGACACCCTTCTTTCTTTACTGTGAATAAAGACAGTGTTTGGGACAAGTATAGATGTTGATATTATTATTTCAGGGACCCTGAACTTGGCCAAAGGATTCAAGAAATGTTTACAATATTGCATACTTCAATAACAATTTTAAAGACATAGATTCCCATGAAAATCTTCAAATGTGTGTAGGTCTTTCAGTCTTCTTCAGTCTTATTGTTGGCTGGGAAGCTCATAACAACTGACAAATGATTTGTGACCAAATAACTGTTTTTACTTGACTAAGCCATGATAGAGCAGAATTAGCATCACGGAATAAATCCTATAATTTTGTTAATACAGTGGTTGGATAATGTAATTCTAATCTGTTGGTTTTGGAGAACCTCCTGGGGTTCTGACAACGGTGTCAAAATTTATTTATGTGTTTTCAAGAAATAATAGCACTAGGTCTGTTAGAATATCAGTGGATGACGTGCACTAGTAAGACATTAAACTATGCACTCTAATACTTATATGACTAACAGGACATACAGGCAGATTGTATGTCCTGACTGATATAGTAAAAGTCAGGCACAAAGTTCCTTAATCTTCAATTGATTTTACAAAATCAGTTAACAATAACTGTATTGAAATGACTTCTTGGTATTAGCCTATACCCAGATATTAGGCTGATCCTCAAAGATGAGTTCAAAGGGCGCATAATCTCTTCACTAGGGGCTGGTTGAGATGGTGACATCTGAAATATCACAGCCAAAATGCAAAAGATGGGTCATTGATTCATACACTATATCAAACTCTTTTATGACTTGGCGTTTGTTCAGTACTACTTTATATATTCACAAAATACTGTATTGTTGGAAATTAACACCTAAATTAACATATTGTTTTAATTCAAATATGTGATATTATCATTTTTCCAGAGTAAACCTTCTAAGGTTCATTTCCCTACCTCGCAAGACTCCACATTCCATGTAACATCTTCATCCCCAATTCCCATAATAAGGTGATTGAGGATCTGTTGTTTCCTTTTGTTCAAAATAAACCTGATGTGCTTCAAATATCATGTTGAATATACTGTCATCTGGTCTAATGTTATGTTTTGATTAGAGGCTACTATGATTGATTATTTTACAGATGCGTAATGGAATTAACGGTTATAAAAGTTGATATGTCTCCTTTAATTTTTTAATACAGAATTTTGCATTTACCTGAATTAGAGTTCTAGTGTTATGACAACATTGGGAAAAGAGTAAATATGAAAAAAGTAGAACAAAATCTCAAATTAATAGTTGAATATATATATAAAATATTAGCATACACATATGATAACTTTTTCATATGCCCTTGCAGTATTTTTAGATTGGAGATAAACCATCAAAACTATAGAACAAAATATTTAAGCTAGAGTGATATTTATTCTAAATCACTTTCTACTCTAAAATTTTGTTGCATCTTCTTTTTTTCCTCCTAAATCCTAAGGGTATATGAAAAGACAAAGAAAATTCAAGCAAGTTACAACTTCAGGCAAAGAAAACTCTCATAAGCAATTCCTGTATTTTACTTAGCATTTTCTATGAAATTCCATTTCCACAAGCACTAAGGTAATTTACCATTTAGTTGAATTGTTTGATTAATTTTCTATGTTTTAAGCACAATATCAGGTACTTACAGAAGGTATAATTAAAAATCACTTCCCTTGTTTTCCATGAACTTCTGCTCCCAAACCCAAAATTCTTTCAACAAGAAACAAACTATTTTCATGAATATAACTGAATTAGATTAAGGAAACCAATGTTGGTGACTTGGAAATACCAATATGGCACAAAGATGTTCAGGGTGATTTTATTTATTTTATAAAATGATAATAAAATTTATTTTATAGTTGAAAAGCCTATTTCTGTCATATCATTGATTCTGTTACATAAAGTGCTAAATTTTGATATCTCATATTATGCTACTATGGCTTACATTAGAAATAATATATGTCAAATAAAAACTCATCTAGATCAATAGACTTTTCCTTTGTGGATTCTTTTTTAAAA